GTGCTCAGCATGTGCCATATGCATGTGCGGTGGTAGTGTGTGTCCCTCACAGGTCCTCCTCACAACACCATGGGGAAGAAGCACCAGCCAGGGCACACCTCCTGGTATCTGCTAGGTCTGCCAGGCCCTAGCTGAAGCTGAGTGCCCCCCAGTTCCCCTGGGAGGGCCTGCGCCTGGAGTCTGCTGTGTCCCCGAGGGCACCCCCAAAGCAACACAGAGGCAGAGGAGTCCCGGCCCTGCACACCTGGTGCTGCTCCAGCTGCCGCTCATTTGCCTGTGGCCCTTCCTCCCTTGTTTGCGTGCCCCCCTGGCAAACAAACTCTACCCCCAGCAGGAGCCACCTGTGTGCCTGCCACGCAGGAGTGGCCCAGACGGGGGTCAGCAGTGTGAGTACAGCTGGCCATGCGGTTCCTACAGCTTCCAGGCGTCAGACTCTGGCAGAAGGGCTGAGACCCTCAAGGAACTCTGCTCCCAAGCAGACTGGGAGGGCAGCACCACCACCCCAGGGCCCTCCCCAGCTGCAGGGTGGAGGCCTGGCTGGCCGGCTGCCCACTGGCCTGACTGGTCTGCAGGCCTAGGGGGCCCATCCCTGCTGCCCCCGGCTCCGGCCAGCACAGCCTTGAGTGGGAGCCAGAAGCTCCCGGGGCTGGGTAGGAGGCATTTCTGTGCTTATGAAAAGCCCCAGGGCTGGGTGTCTCTGCATCCCTCCCACGCAGCTGAGACCTCAGAGCCCTGGAGGCCCCTTTGCCCCCTCTCCTCTCCACAGCCTGCTGGGCAACTCCAGGAATCGGGGGGTGGCAAGGGGCTCAGCCACAGGCAGGGAACAAGGCCACGGCCAGCAACTGAGCAGAGCCTGCCTGCCGGTCAACGCTGGCCATAGAGCCTGGCAGTGGCCTCAGGCAGAGTCTGACGCGCACAAACTTTCAGGCCCAGGAAGCGAGGACACCACTGGGGCCCCAGGGTGTGGCAAGTGAGGATGGCAAGGGTTTTGCTAAACAAATCCTCTGCCCGCTCCCCGCCCCGGGCTCACTCCATGTGAGGCCCCAGTCGGGGCAGCCACCTGCCGTGCCTGTTGGAAGTTGCCTCTGCCATGCTGGGCCCTGCTGTCCTGGGCCTCAGCCTCTGGGCTCTCCTGCACCCTGGGACGGGGGCCCCATTGTGCCTGTCACAGCAACTTAGGATGAAGGGGGACTACGTGCTGGGGGGGCTGTTCCCCCTGGGCGAGGCCGAGGAGGCTGGCCTCCGCAGCCGGACACGGCCCAGCAGCCCTGTGTGCACCAGGTACAGAGGTGGGACGGCCTGGGTCGGGGTCAAGGTGGCCATCTGCGGTTCTGTGTGGCCCCAGGTTCTCCTCAAACGGCCTGCTCTGGGCACTGGCCATGAAAATGGCCGTGGAGGAGATCAACAACAAGTCGGATCTGCTGCCCGGGCTGCGCCTGGGCTACGACCTCTTTGATACGTGCTCGGAGCCTGTGGTGGCCATGAAGCCCAGCCTCATGTTCCTGGCCAAGGCAGGCAGCCGCGACATCGCCGCCTACTGCAACTACACGCAGTACCAGCCCCGTGTGCTGGCTGTCATCGGGCCCCACTCGTCAGAGCTCGCCATGGTCACCGGCAAGTTCTTCAGCTTCTTCCTCATGCCCCAGGTGGGCGCCCCCCACCATCACCCACCCCCACCCTGTGTCAGGAGATGCCTCTTGGCCCTTGCAGGTCAGCTACGGTGCTAGCATGGAGCTGCTGAGCGCCCGGGAGACCTTCCCCTCCTTCTTCCGCACCGTGCCCAGCGACCGTGTGCAGCTGACGGCCGCCGCGGAGCTGCTGCAGGAGTTCGGCTGGAACTGGGTGGCCGCCCTGGGCAGCGACGACGAGTACGGCCGGCAGGGCCTGAGCATCTTCTCGGCCCTGGCCGCGGCACGCGGCATCTGCATCGCGCACGAGGGCCTGGTGCCGCTGCCCCGTGCCGATGACTCGCGGCTGGGGAAGGTGCAGGACGTCCTGCACCAGGTGAACCAGAGCAGCGTGCAGGTGGTGCTGCTGTTCGCCTCCGTGCACGCCGCCCACGCCCTCTTCAACTACAGCATCAGCAGCAGGCTCTCGCCCAAGGTGTGGGTGGCCAGCGAGGCCTGGCTGACCTCTGACCTGGTCATGGGGCTGCCCGGCATGGCCCAGATGGGCACGGTGCTTGGCTTCCTCCAGAGGGGTGCCCAGCTGCACGAGTTCCCCCAGTACGTGAAGACGCACCTGGCCCTGGCCACCGACCCGGCCTTCTGCTCTGCCCTGGGCGAGAGGGAGCAGGGTCTGGAGGAGGACGTGGTGGGCCAGCGCTGCCCGCAGTGTGACTGCATCACGCTGCAGAACGTGAGCGCAGGGCTAAATCACCACCAGACGTTCTCTGTCTACGCAGCTGTGTATAGCGTGGCCCAGGCCCTGCACAACACTCTTCAGTGCAACGCCTCAGGCTGCCCCGCGCAGGACCCCGTGAAGCCCTGGCAGGTGAGCCCGGGAGATGGGGGTGTGCTGTCCTCGCTGGCGGCTCAGCCCCGTCCCCCGCCCGCAGCTCCTGGAGAACATGTACAACCTGACCTTCCACGTGGGCGGGCTGCCGCTGCGGTTCGACAGCAGCGGAAACGTGGACATGGAGTACGACCTGAAGCTGTGGGTGTGGCAGGGCTCAGTGCCCAGGCTCCACGACGTGGGCAGGTTCAACGGCAGCCTCAGGACAGAGCGCCTGAAGATCCGCTGGCACACGTCTGACAACCAGGTGAGGTGAGGGTGGGTGTGCCAGGCGTGCCCCGAGCAGAGCCAGACCCCAGGCCTGTGCGCAGAAGCCCGTGTCCCGGTGCTCGCGGCAGTGCCAGGAGGGCCAGGTGCGCCGGGTCAAGGGGTTCCACTCCTGCTGCTACGACTGTGTGGACTGCGAGGCGGGCAGCTACCGGCAAAACCCAGGTGAGCCGCCTTCCCGGCAGGCGGGGGTGGGAACGCAGCAGGGGAGGGTCCTGCCAAGTCCTGACTCTGAGACCAGAGCCCACAGGGTACAAGACGAACACCCAGCGCCCTTCTCCTCTCTCACAGACGACATCGCCTGCACCTTTTGTGGCCAGGATGAGTGGTCCCCGGAGCGAAGCACACGCTGCTTCCGCCGCAGGTCTCGGTTCCTGGCATGGGGCGAGCCGGCTGTGCTGCTGCTGCTCCTGCTGCTGAGCCTGGCGCTGGGCCTTGTGCTGGCTGCTTTGGGGCTGTTCGTTCACCATCGGGACAGCCCACTGGTTCAGGCCTCGGGGGGGCCCCTGGCCTGCTTTGGCCTGGTGTGCCTGGGCCTGGTCTGCCTCAGCGTCCTCCTGTTCCCTGGCCAGCCCAGCCCTGCCCGATGCCTGGCCCAGCAGCCCTTGTCCCACCTCCCGCTCACGGGCTGCCTGAGCACACTCTTCCTGCAGGCGGCCGAGATCTTCGTGGAGTCAGAACTGCCTCTGAGCTGGGCAGACCGGCTGAGTGGCTGCCTGCGGGGGCCCTGGGCCTGGCTGGTGGTGCTGCTGGCCATGCTGGTGGAGGTCGCACTGTGCACCTGGTACCTGGTGGCCTTCCCGCCGGAGGTGGTGACGGACTGGCACATGCTGCCCACGGAGGCGCTGGTGCACTGCCGCACACGCTCCTGGGTCAGCTTCGGCCTAGCGCACGCCACCAATGCCACGCTGGCCTTTCTCTGCTTCCTGGGCACTTTCCTGGTGCGGAGCCAGCCGGGCTGCTACAACCGTGCCCGTGGCCTCACCTTTGCCATGCTGGCCTACTTCATCACCTGGGTCTCCTTTGTGCCCCTCCTGGCCAATGTGCAGGTGGTCCTCAGGCCCGCCGTGCAGATGGGCGCCCTCCTGCTCTGTGTCCTGGGCATCCTGGCTGCCTTCCACCTGCCCAGGTGTTACCTGCTCATGCGGCAGCCAGGGCTCAACACCCCCGAGTTCTTCCTGGGAGGGGGCCCTGGGGATGCCCAAGGCCAGAATGACGGGAACACAGGAAATCAGGGGAAACATGAGTGACCCAACCCTGTGATCTCAGCCCCGGTGAACCCAGACTTAGCTGCGATCCCCCCCAAGCCAGCAATGACCCGTGTCTCGCTACAGAGACCCTCCCGCTCTAGGTTCTGACCCCAGGTTGTCTCCTGACCCTGACCCCACAGTGAGCCCTAGGCCTGGAGCACGTGGACACCCCTGTGACCATCTGGGCCCCAGAGCCAAGCTGTGTCCCTGTCCCTCTGTGCCCAGACCAGGCCTGCCCAGGTAACCCAGACCCACTGTTCTGGAAAGAGGCCCGGAGGGCTCCCAGGGTACCCGCAACCCACACCGTGAGCTCAGGAAAAGGACGCAGGGAGGCCCCGGCCAGATGGCTGGAAGCCCAAATCAGGCCCTGCCGACCTGACCATGTCCCACCAGGGCCCCCATCCTGCACCCTGCCAGGCACCACAGCAGTGGGAGGCCAGGTGGGGGCACACAGGCATATGCCCAGGGCAGAGCCCGCCGAGGTAGGGGTGGCACCCAGCTTCCTACTCTGCCCTTTGCCCAGTGGGTAGACAGCATCATGACTGTCACCAGTACCAGGGACAGAGCCCAGGTGGGGTGGGGGCGGGGTCCAGCACCACGGCCAGCACCGACCACCAGGACCCCGGAGCCAGCACCATGGACAGAAAACTGCCCACCAGGATCTGACGCCAGCACGCCGCCAGGCCCACACAGGGTCTCCGGTCAGAGTCCCAGGGTCAGCTCCCAGCAGGGCCTAGGGGAGGCTGGACCAGCTCCCTGTGCCTCATTCCAAGGCAGCCCAGCCGGAGAGAAGGGGCACAGGCCACACATCTGTCCCATAAAATTAAACGCTTTTTAGTGTTTAAAATAAGCAGCATTTACACAGAAGCAGCTCTATGTTAA